GCGGCATCGGAGGTACCCCCGCCGTCGCAGCCCCCGCGCTGGTGCAGCCACCCTCGCTCCCTCTGCTCTTCCTCCCTTCGCTCGCACCATGGTAGGTCGGGAGTGGCAAATGCCGGCGTAGCAGCTGCCCGAGATTTCTTCCCAGATTTCTAGTTGTTTTGTTTGTTTTTTGTTTGTTTTTGGTTCTTGGAGGTTTTTCTTTTCTGAGTGTTACGCAGCAGCTGCGCTTAAAGGAGGTTGCATTTTGGATTTGCATCTCGGCGACCTCTGCCAGGGAGCTTCATTTATTGGTTCCCCTTGGAGCTGGACTTGGTCGTAGGCCGTCCACGGGCAGGGGCTCCGGCCGCAACTGCAGCGGGGGTTTCTGCATCCAATCCCCCTGCCCCCCGCCCAGCCCCGCACCCACTGCATCCACTAGCGCCGCACCCGGGCTGCCTGCAGCGCAGCGTTTCGGCCTGGGAGCCGGGCGGGGCCGGGCACTAGACCCCCCCCCCCGGCCCGCCCCTCCCCACCCCGCTTCTCCGCCGGCGCGAAGGTGGCAGGTCGGGCGGGCAGTGGAGAATGAATGGGCTGGAGCTGGCCGGTGGCGCACATTGTTCCGGCCGGGTGTTGAGGGGCGCAGTCAGCGCCCGCCACCTCCCCACTTTGGCCGGCCCTGCTGGGCGCCCTCCCTCGGTCGCTCTCCCCTCCTTCTTCCCGGGGGGCGCGGCGCGGGCGTGGGCTGGGAAGGAAGGAGCCGGGGAAGGGTGGGGTTGGGGGCAGGAAGGCGAGGGGTTGGGGGCGGAGAGGGCGGAAGCGGCGGCCGGGCCGCCCTGCGCCCGGGCGGGGCCCTGCGGTGTGGCCGTGGCTTGTTCCTGCCGCTTTCGCACCCTGCGGCCCCCCACCCAGTGCAGCAGTGCGGGCGGGCGTGAGCCTCGGTGCACCAGGAGGCACTTCCCGCGGGAGGCGCTGGGCTCGCGCTAATTGGGGCGGGGGGGGGGGGCGGCGGGGGAGGAGGGAACTGGCGCGCGGCTTGGTTTCCATTAGAGACGCAAAGTTTCTGCTCCGGGAGGAGGCGGCGGCGCCGCGGGCTCGTCGCCTGGGGGAGCAGAAGCGGGTGGGAGGTGCGGGTGGCCTTGGCCTCAGCCCTGGTGCGCGGGGGCCGGGGGTGGTGACCCTCCTGGCCGAGGAGGGGCGGCGTCCAGACGCCCGCTCGGGGGCCGCCTTCCCCCCCACGCCTGCCCCCGGGCACGCGCCCTGCCCGGTCCCTCGCCCCGCGCCACTTCCAGTCCGCAGAGAGATGCCCTCCACGTTTCTGCTTTCTCTGCAGCCTCTAGATTGCCAGATGCGACTGTGCGCCTCGCTGGGTGTGTTTTCCACAGCCCCTTCCTCCTCGGCGTGCAGGGCTGACATCACCGACTGCGTTTCTGGTTTGGCGGGTGGGGAGATGGTTCCCCGCAGGGTTCTGGTACACCTTTGCCCCCAGGGCTAGCGCCATTTGGGGGAGGAGGTTTTCGTTGTCGAGAAAGTTGGATGCTCCTGGTAACCCCTCTAACAAGAGAGTTCTGTAGCGAGGTGGGACTGTTCTCCCCATAAGGTGACAGTTTCTCTTGCGAGGTGTGGCAGCGCTTCCTGTTGTACAAGACAGATGTTGCCTTGGCGTTACGTAAATCATCGTGTCTCCGTCATTTAAAGAAAGCCAATTTTTAGTGATTGAGGTAGAAAGAAAGATCCGTTTATAATTTGTAAAAACAAATTTTCACCCAGAATCAATATATTGGAACACCATTCCTACTGTTAAAGTTTTCACTTAAGAGTATAAACTTCATCAGCTTTCTATTAGGACTTATTTTGTAATTGGCTTCTTAGGCATCCTTCTTTAAAAGAGAAATCCACGTTAGCTCTCCTTGAGGTCTCGAGTTCCCTCGGCTGGAGGCACAGGTTCAGTGGAGACCAAATAATGCAGGTGAATTACCTTCGTGGCCATTACTGCCTCCAACTGAATGATAACCTTTTCTTTCTTCATATAGGCTGATCAGCTGACCGAAGAACAGATTGCTGGTAAGTTGACAACTCCAAGGAGTCCCCAGAAGATTGATTCTAACGGGTCAACTTTTGTTTTCAGAATTCAAGGAAGCCTTCTCCCTATTTGATAAAGATGGCGATGGCACCATCACAACAAAGGAACTTGGAACTGTCATGAGGTCACTGGGTCAGAACCCAACAGAAGCTGAATTGCAGGATATGATCAATGAAGTGGATGCTGATGGTAAGAGCTTTAAAACCATGAATGAGGGCCATCTTTACATGAGCTTTTTGTTTTTTAATTCGAGGTAATGGCACCATTGACTTCCCCGAATTTTTGACTATGATGGCTAGAAAAATGAAAGATACAGATAGTGAAGAAGAAATCCGTGAGGCATTCCGAGTCTTTGACAAGGTAATCCAGCATCTACATAGCAGATGGTACTTCATTAGCAATAACAATTGCTGAATGTTCACAGGATGGCAATGGTTATATCAGTGCAGCAGAACTACGTCACGTCATGACAAACTTAGGAGAAAAACTAACAGATGAAGAAGTAGATGAAATGATCAGAGAAGCAGATATTGATGGAGACGGACAAGTCAACTATGAAGGTAAAACTAAATTCTCTGAGCTCAGTGTTTCAACCAAAAGTTACTATTATATTTGTCTTTTCAGAATTCGTACAGATGATGACTGCAAAATGAAGACCTACTTTCAACTCCTTTTTCCCCCCTCTAGAAGAATCAAATTGAATCTTTTACTTACCTCTTGCAAAAAAAAGAAAAAAGAAAAAAGTTCATTTATTCATTCTGTTTCTATATAGCAAAACTGAATGTCAAAAGTACCTTCTGTCCACACACACAAAATCTGCATGTATTGGTTGGTGGTCCTGTCCCCTAAAGATCAAGCTACACATCAGTTTTACAATATAAATACTTGTACTACCTTAATGATAAGGACTCCTTAAAGTTCCATTTGCTAATGATTAATACACTGTTTGGGCTGGCCAGTTTTTCATGCATGCAGCTTGACGATTGAGCACAGTCAGGCCTTTGTATTAAAAATGAAAAATGAAAAAACAAATTCAAAACCTATTCAAATGGGTTCTAGTTCAATTTGTTTAGTATAAATTGTCATAGCTGGTTTACTGAAAACAAACACATTTAAAATTGGTTTACCTCAGGATGACGTGCAGAAAAATGGGTGAAGGATAAACCGTTGAGACGTGGCCCCACTGGTAGGATGGTCCTCTTGTACTTCGTGTGCTCCGACCCATGGTGACGATGACACACCCTGGTGGCATGCCCGTGTATGTTGGTTTAGCGTTGTCTGCATTGTTCTAGAGTGAAACAGGTGTCAGGCTGTCACTGTTCACACAAATTTTTAATAAGAAACATTTACCAAGGGAGCATCTTTGGACTCTCTGTTTTTAAAACCTTCTGAACCATGACTTGGAGCCGGCAGAGTAGGCTGTGGCTGTGGACTTCAGCACAACCATCAACATTGCTGTTCAAAGAAATTACAGTTTACGTCCATTCCAAGTTGTAAATGCTAGTCTTTTTTTTTTTTTTTCCAATAAAAAGACCATTAACTTAAAGTGGTGTTAAATGCTTTGTAAAGCTGAGATCTAAATGGGGACAAGGCAGGTGGAGGGGAGGCCAGTGTACATGTAAATGCCCACAGCCCAGCATTGGGTTTCCCTCCCAAGGCCCCAGCACCAACCTCTGAGCCCAAGACCTTGCCTGAAAACAAGCAGATACCGATTGCTTCATCCTATTTATGGACATGTAGGTCTAGTTGCATTTTCACTGGGGGGAGGGGGGAAGGTGAATTATGGTAACTTTTAATGATCTATTCAGGCAGTAGAGCTCTTAAGGAAAAAAAAAAACCCACTTTCTCTCAAGCATGTATTTAGGGGTTGTTCTCAATTGTGCTGCTGATTACCTGTCTTATGTAACTACTTGAGACCATCTGCAAGAGACATGATTTAGTGTGTCTGTAATTCAATCTTCGCTGTGTGTGGTAGAAGCAGTAGTCACTTTTGTAAGCCAGTCTCTTCATGCCTAAAAGACACTACCAGTCACCTTTGATTCGCGACTTTTAATTTATGATTATACTTAGCCTCCTCCTCCTTTTTTTTTTTTTCCCAAGTTGACTTGACTTTGCTTTTTTCCCCCCAAGTAGAACTAATGCTAGCTTCCAGCTTGAAAGTAAAACTCCAGTGTGGAGTGAATTTTGTGTCTAATTATAAACCTGTAACCAAAACTCAGACATCTGGTACTGGTCTTTGCATTGAGATTGGTCCCTGTAAAACCCCCTTTAAAAGCATATTGCATTTAGTACAGAGCTCTTTTTTGAAATGAAGGCTGGAGATGTGCATTTTTCACGGTGTTAACTGGTTGTATCTTATTAGCAAGGAGATTGGGGTTTTGAGTGTTTGCGTGGGTGGTTTCAATTTGCCAGGGAACAGTGGCAGGCTGCTAGCAAGGCAGTGAGAAGCTCTTGGCAGCCAAATGGGTGCATTCAGGGCTGATTTATAGAGACCCTTGGCTTCTCCTTCTCCTACTCCCTGTCTTTCTGGCATTTTGTAGCTTGTTAGATTTTCTGCCAGAGGGGTGGGTCAGAGCAGTGGAGGGGAGACATCGCCCATGTGCTTCTGCTACTGGTCCTTGGGCTGGGTGGTTGGTAGAGGAGATGTTGACACTATGAGCTAAGGGTTGGCTTTTGTAATTACCTGAATCTGAAAGGAATGCCTAAGGTTACCTTGGGGTTTCTCTTCTGGTGAGATAGGGTTCCTGGTTTGAGTAAGTTAATGTCCTGGATATTTCTTGTGGCAGGGGGTGGTCAAAGAGCCTGATTGCTGACCCAGTCTCAGGCCTGTGGTCGATGACCTCTCGGTAGTTTCAAAGGGGGCTGGAGGGGGATATTTGACTTGTTTTTTCGAAATGTAGCCTTCTAACCCTCAAGTCTTTAGAAGCTGGGTGGACTCTTAGTGGTCCTGCAGCGTATCCTAAAAGACTACCTTTGAAACAGGATTCTTGTATGGCCAGGATCCTGTCTGGGAACCAGAAACCCTACACCCTCCCCCTCCAGGGAATGCTGAGTTCCAGTTTTGAGCAGAGGTGAGGCAGAATCCACTGTAGCCTTCCGCCCTGGTATTTGGGGGGATGACCAGCCCAGGCGTTGGGTGTTAGTCTGCATGAGTTTGTGAGAGGAAATAGCTGGGTGTCCTGGCAGTGCCCTTGAAGTTGGTTAGGACCTTCCTGTAAACTCTTGCCCCTACTTCTAACTACTCTATAAATATATACATATATTTATATATAAAGTGATTAGTTGAACTGGCATCCTGCTTTAGCCTGAGACTTGCCATAAGAAACTGCTGAGTACTTGGCAAACCCTTTCATAGTTTTGTTCTCCATCTGTTTGGGGTAGGTGTTGAGCGAGGCAAATGGATCTCGATATTTCAGATGGGCTTTTGATGCACTGTTGCCAAGGAAGGCTTTTTCTGATTTTTTGACAAATGAATTTTTGCACACTTTCATTGGTGTCTTTCGGCAACTTACACACATTGAAAATGAGCTATTGTACATATTTTTATATTCTCTTTATAAATGCATGTCTGATTGTACTTGTAACAATATTGTAATGAACGGCTGTGCAGTAGGCCCAGCGCTGCTGTGTCTCGTCAGAGGAATAGCTTACCACGAACCCCTCAGCATACTGGGAATCTCTTCCTGAACAACGAATGTAAATTTGGTCAAGTCTACTCTTCCGTTCATTCAATTATTTTAAGCATTTGAATTATTTATTGTATATCCTAAATATATTTCTCCTTTGGCAGTGACTAGATTTCCACTAATGTGTCTTAATCTATCCCTCCAGCTGGCAGTTACTGTTTTTTTAATCCCCTGAAGTTGTCCTGTAGGAGACAGAAATTCTTTGCTGTCTGTATCCCTTGGAGTAAGAAGGTAGTGGCATGGGTGGAGTGTGTGTTCTTTCTCCAAATCTATTATGATGTTTATTAAACACTTCTGTAGCAAAGATGGTGGTAGTTCTTTTGTTACTGAAGTTGCCCTTCACCATGGCTATTTGAAAAGGAGATGTACTTGGACGTTTCTGTAAATCTTGAGATAAACTGTTTGGAGATTTAACCACCTCTCTGATGGGGGACCAACTCTATGGAAATTGTAAATACGTTTTATTTATAAACCTGGCACTGTATTCAATAAACATTTCTGCAGCCTTTCATCTCTAACTGCGAACTGTGTAGGTTTCTAGCTTGCATAG